GCAGGCACGTGCTTGCACACCTCCACGGTGGCGATCCCACCCCCTTAGTAGCGTCCTTAGCTCGGCACTTCTTGCGGGGAAGTTCTTCTTGGCCCAGACCCTCGTCCTAGGCCCCGCGCCATGGGGGAAGTGAAAGGGGCAGTGTGGGGAAATGGCCGAGAGGTCGGGTCAGGGGTGGTCTGCAGAGAGGCAGGCGGCGGTGCTGAGTCGGGAACCGCGCGCTCACCCGCCCAGTCGGACGGTTCCGGCGCGGGTGGGTGAGACACTGGGAACAGCGGCCAGCTGCAGAGGGCCCGAGGCCGGGCGCGCGGGAGCGGGGCGCGTCGAACGCGCGCGTGCGCGGTTCGTGTGTGGGCCTGCGGGGGCGTGCGCGGTTGGGGGGCAGTGAGGGTCGCCGCGGCGGCGCGCAGCACGGCGGGAACATGGCGCGCGGAACCGGCGCACGCGCCTAGCTGGTGGGACCGTTAGCTCGAGGCGGACGCGGCCCGGACCCCGTGGATATGGAGCAGTGGCCGCCGCCGGCGCCCGAGCCGGCCCAAGGGCCGACCCCCGCAAGGAGCTGAAGGCGGCGGGAGACCGAGTCGGCGCCGGTGAGTGCGTGAGGGACTCGGGCCGGGAGACTTTCTTTGTCAAACTCCGGCGGTGGGAGCCGGGCCGGGCCTCAGCGACTGAGGAGCGCCTGCGAGGCGGAGGGTGTCTCGCAGTCCGGGTTCGATCCCAGCCGCGAGCCGTCAGGCGACAGGACATGGTCGGCCGCCTGCCTGCCTCAGTTTCCGCGAGAGTGTGTGTGGGTGTGTGTGGGTGTGTATGGGTGTTGGCCTGCACACACCGGGGGTGGGGGGTTCGGTATACAGTCGGCGCCTAATGCGCGCGGTGCCTCCCCCCTCCCCCCAGTCCCCGTGGGGCGGAAGCTGGGGACTGGAGTCCACCAGAGCAGTAGGCGGCACCCGCGGGGAGACAGGTGTCGGCGCAGCCCGGGAGGATCAGGTGCTACCTCTCCCGGGTGGGGTTTGTGAGGAGTGAGCTCTTCGTCCCCAGTGGCGAGCAAGTCTGTCGGTGGCTCATCACAGAGCACTGTTTTGGAAAGCGTTCCACCCACCTCAGCTTCGTGCTGTGTTTGGGCCACTAGTCAGGGGGAAGGATGCTGAGCGACATGGACTTTAGAGGTGGGGCTCCCGCTGGACGGGATGGCTCTGGGTCTTATTGATACCTAGTTTTATTCCTTTGTAGTCAAAGAAGATGGCCACGGAGACAGCAGCGTGGTCAGAGTGGTAGGAGCCGGCCATCAGCGAGAGCTGCTCCATGCCTGGCTGCTGGGTGCTACAGCCTGTGGCCCACTGGCTTGCCTCACTGTGGTTGGTGGTGGCGGTGACAGAGACTGCAGCACGACCAAAGTGGTAGGACAGGGGCTATCCAGGGCTGCACCTTTCTAACCCTTCCACCCCTCACATCTTCCTCTAGGCTTTTCTGGCTTTGCCCGCCCAGCTGCTCCATGCCAGGAGGAGGAGGAGACACCTAGAGCCTGCGACACCACGGCTCGCCTCGCTGCGGGAGGGTGGCATCAACGGAGACTGCAGTGCACCAGAGTGGTAGGAGAGCGGCCGCACTAGGAGGGCAGGTGTTGGCTTGTATTGACAAGTTGTTTTCACACAGCCCCCACATCACCCAACCAACCAGCAGAGATCCTCCTTCCCAAGAAACAGATAAAGAAACTGAGGCCCAGGAAGGCTAAGAGTCCTGCCAGGATTATTCACCTTTCAAGGTAAGGAGCCAGTTCCAGACCTGGGTTTGTGCCTAACTACCACATGGGTTTTATTTTTCTCTAGCAGCCAAGCAAGCACTGGCTGTGAGAGATGGCTGTGAGAGAAGATTAAAACAATTACAAC